GACTCAGTCCTTTTCAAGAACTCACCTCATTAGGTGAGGCCCCCAGAGGATATTCTTCCTAACTTAAAGTTAACTGATTTCAGACCCTACCTACGTCTGCAAGACGCCTTCCCAGCAGCATACAGACTAGTACTTGACTGAGTGACTGGAGAAGGAGTGTGTACACCAGGGAGCAGGAATCTTCGGGTCATCTCAGAGTTCTGCCTACCACATTGGGGATTTCCTGTTCCATCGTTCCATTAGGTTGTGTTCTACTTTAAGAAAGATCTTCCCCCTTTTCCCCTTCTTTCTCTATTCTTTCCTTTTTTCTTTCTGTCAGCATAAACCAAGGAATTCTTTTTTTTTTTTTTTTTTGTCATTTTTTCTTGAGATGGAGTCTCACTCTGTCACCCAGGCTGGAGTGTGCAGTGTGATCTCGAATCACTGCAACCTCCGCCTCCCGGGTTCAAACGATTCTCCTGCCTCATCCTCCCTAGTAGCTGGGATTACGGGCGCCTGCCACCACACCCGGTTAATTTTTGTATTTTTAGTAGAGACGGGGTTTCACCACGTTGGTCAGGCTAGTCTCGAACTCCTGATCGCAGGTAATCCGCCCGCTTTGGCCTCCCAAAGTGTTGGGATTACAGGCATGAGCCACTGCGCCCAGCCGGAATTCATTTTTAATTCAAGACTTTACAATCCACTTCTGACACTACTCATTTTCCTCCCCTCAGTAAATCTCTTACTCTTACTGGGCGTGTCTAGTTTCTCTCTTCCACAACTCCTGGGAGACCCTCCTGACATCGCCCATCCGCGCAGGCTGCAGAGAGAGATCAGTGGGAGGAGGAGGAGCCGAGAGCCACCACTTAGGCTTCCAACCAATCCCTACCAGGGTGGGCGGAGCCCACTTCCTGATTGGCTGCACTCTCTGTGTCTTGGGGTGGGCGAGAACGGCGGGGCCACGCCCCCTAACTAGGCAGCCAATCAGGACGTGGGGTGCTGGTTTCTCCATTGCGAAGCTTCAGCCTTTGATGGTTTGGGTCCTGGGAGTCTGGTTAGTACAAGGGGAAGCCTAGTGGGTCTGGCGCTCCGTTTTCAAGACACTCGGAGTCCGTCTTTGAGGGGAAAGGTCATGGCCCTGAAACCACCTTCTGCCACCCAGCCTGCTCCCAACGCGCCAGCTACCCCAGACGCCCCCCCTACCACAGGTGATCCAGGTGCTTCAGCTGCCCCAGGTTCTCCCACTACCACAGGTGGTCCAGGTGCCCCAGCTGAGGTGCCCCAGGAGCCGCAAGAGCCTACACAGACACCAGAGGAACTAGCATTTTACGCCCCAAACTACCTATGTTTGACCATCTTTGCTATACTTTTATTCCCTCCATTTGGATTGGCAGCTTTGTACTTCTCTTATGAGGTAAAATAATGCCCAAGTCATAGCCCCCGTCCAGTGACTGCAGGTCTCCAACCGTTCTCCCCAGGGTTCCTGGACACAGAAACCCACATCTATGCTTCCACCCCTACAGACTATGAAGGCCAACCAGAACAGTGAATGGGAAGAGGCTTACATCAACTCAGGCCGAACTGGTTGGTTCGGTGCATTCGTGGTAATGATTGGCTTAGGCATCATTTATGGCTTGGTCCTATATTAATGAAGTCTAGGCATAGCAACCCAGGGGTCCGCTCCCCAACCGAGCCACTCACCAAACACTAACCAGCCAAGTCAGCCATCAGGCAAGAAATTCAACCGCTGAGACATCTAGCCAAGAAATCCTCTAACCAAGGAACTCAACATTCAAGAAACCCACCAACCCAGGAACACACAGACCACCTG